TTGCAAGGAAAAGCAGTTCCTCTTTCCCTTCTGTGGTAATTTCTTACAAGCTACAGTTCTGGGCAGGGTGTGAGGGTGGTTGCCTAGAACGGGGTTTCCAAAGCTCCTTAATTGTGGCCTCTGACCCTTTTCATTGCTTCCATGTCCATACCCAGAGTCAAAACCCAAGGAATGCAGTGGGATGACATTACAAATTAATCTTAAGGAAATACGTTATATACCAAAAGAACTGTGTGATTGTGCTGATTTATATGAGCAGAATCTTGGAGTGCATGCTTGGAAATGAATTGTCAAGGTTTTAGATCAGGGAAAGTGGAATTTATTGTCGGGTCAAGCACAACTAATATTAATGCTAATGCATCCTCATCGCTTAGCTCCCACTTATGAGTGAGAAATCTCACCTTTCTCCAAGAATCTGCAGGAGAACGACAGCCTCAGATTTTGATTCACATGAAAAGAAATAGGGAAATAAGAGGGCGTACCTAAAGCCCAGGTGTCTGAGAGACAGAGTGGGAGTGGCTCTCACCTGGCAGAGCCAAGGGATCTGAGGGTGGGTAAAGAAGACACAAGTGTTTTCTCTACTTCTGTCCCCAGGTCCTGCGAATGATCAAGATCTATGCTCTCCCAGAACCACTGGAGAAGGAGGAGGAGGATTTTCTTTCAAAGCCAAGTGCCTTGCCCCCAGGATCTCCAGCTTTTTACCATTGCACAGGTTAGGAGAACGCACACCTTCCTGGTAGATTCTGCACAGTGGAGAAAAGGCTTCATGAGAAGCATGGAGGCTGGAACTCACACCACTCATCCTCACTCCATCGTCTTTATCTGTGCATTTCCCTGGTGACCCCTTCCTCCTCCAGTACCTCCCTCACTGTCGTTTCTGCTGCATCACAGGCACAGGCCTCCAAACAGGTGTGGTTGTGACTGAGTCTGTTTCTGACACCCCACCCCTTCTCACTGTGTGAGGAAACCTTCCTGGGAGGGGCTTGGAATCAGGAATAAAGCCAGAGGCAGGGCTGATAGGGGCCATTTAAATTCTGCAGCTCAGAGATTCACACAGAAGTCTGGACACAATTCAGAAGAGCCACCCAGAAGGAGACAACAATGTCCCTGCTACCCGTGAGTTAAAAAGGCACAGCCTTCAATAATCTGCCTCTCTCACCCACTCTCAATCCCCTGGCAGGTGCCATACACAGAGGCTGCCTCTTTGTCTACTGGTTCTACTGTGACAATCAAAGGGCGACCACTTGCCTGTTTCTTGTGAGTACTCCATGGTGCAAAGATGGGAGGTGGACCTGCTCAACACTGTGTGCTCTGCCCTCAGGAATGAACCATATCTGCAGGTGGATTTCCACACTGAGATGAAGGAGGAATCAGACATTGTCTTCCATTTCCAAGTGTGCTTTGGTCGTCGTGTGGTCATGAACAGCCGTGAGTATGGGGCCTGGAAGCAGCAGGTGGAATCCAAGAATATGCCCTTTCAGGATGGCCAAGAATTTGAACTGAGCATCTCAGTGCTGCCAGATAAGTACCAGGTGAGCACCCCAGGAGCTCCCCGCACCCGGCTTGTCTTTCTGATGTATTTTTTTCCTTCTGTAGGTAATGGTCAATGGCCAATCCTCTTACACCTTTGACCATAGAATCAAGCCTGAGGCTGTGAAGATGGTGCAAGTGTGGAGAGATATCTCCCTGACCAAATTTAATGTCAGCTATTTAAAGAGATAACCAGACTTCATGTTGCCAAGGAATCCCTGTCTCTACGTGAACTTGGGATTCCAAAGCCAGCTAACAGCATGATCTTTTCTCACTTCAATCCTTACTCCTGCTCATTAAAACTTAATCAAACTTCACAGAATTTGGTTCTTGCTTTCATGGGGAGAAA